TCTTGTTTCTTACATTTTAGATGTAGAGACAGTGAACAAGTTATTATATAACTGTTGGCAGAACCAGTTTGCTATGGGCCCTGAGCGTCCCTGCATGTTCTTGCTGGGTATGTCAAGAAAGCAAGACCCTGACAGCTCTGTACTCAGGCTGTGTTTGCAGCAAGGAACCTTGAAAGATGAGGTAAAGTCTCCCATTGGACAAAGAACAGCATGCTTACCACTCACTGTAAAAGCAGTCAATTGGCAGGGCCTGCTGGTGTGCAGCGGTAGTCCCAGCTACTCAGGAGGCTGAAGCAGGAGGGCTGCTTGAGGCCAGGAGTTTACGACCCACCTGGGCAACATGGCCAGATCCCCATGGTGGCACTTGCCTGTAGTTCCAGCTACTCAGGAGGCTAAGCCAGGAAGATGACTTGAGCCCAGGAGTTTGAAGCTGTAGTGAGCTATGATCGTGTCACTATAGTCCAGCCTGGGCAACAAAGTGACGCTCCAAAAAAAAAAAAAAAAAAAGGGCCAGGCACGGTGGCTCACGTCTGTAATCTCAGCACTCACTTTGGGAGGCCGAGGCGGGATCACTTGAGGCCAGGAGTTTGAGACCGGCCTGGGCAACTTGGAGAAACCCCGTCTCTACTAAAAATAAAAAAATAAGTCGGGCGTGGTGACGCGCGCCCGTAGTCCCAGCTCCTTGGGAGGCTGAGGCAGGAGAATCGCTTAAACTCGGGAGGCAGAAGTTGCAGTGAGCCGAGATTGCGCGCATTGCACTCCAGCCTGGGCCACAAAGCGAGACTCTGTCTCAAAAAAAAAAAAAAAAAGTACTGTGTATGAGCATGAATGAATGAAAGTGAACAAAGGAATCACTAAAAACCTGCTTACTGTGGAGCGTGGAACCAAAGGCCTGTCCACCACGTGTTCCACGGGTAGCGCTGGAACGCCCCTCAGAAAAGGAGATAAAGGTTCGGTTCCTTTAAGAGGCCCCGTCCCGTCCCGCGAAGCCCCGCCTATAAGGAGGCACGTGCCCCCAGGCCGCGCTCTAGGGGCTGGACTCAGGGCGGTTTGAAAGATCGGCGCGCACCGCAGGAGCAACGGTTGGTCCTGCGGCTGTGATGTCGGTGTTGAGGCCCCTGGACAAGCTGCCCGGCCTGAACACGGCCACCATCTTGGTAGGTGCAGGCGGCCCTGCTTCCCCCGCCGGGGCTCGACTGTCCGCTCTCTCTCCCTGCGCAGCTGGTGGGCACGGAGGATGCTCTTCTGCAGCAGCTGGCGGACTCGATGCTCAAAGAGGACTGCGCCTCCGAGCTGAAGGTGTAAGTAGCCGCGGCTGTGGCCTGGGCCCACGTATCTTGAGTCCTGCAATTTCCTGTTTTTCAGCCACTTGGCAAAGTCCCTCCCTTTGCCCTCCAGTGTGAATCGGCCCCGAATTGACCTGATCGTGTTTGTGGTTAATCTTCACAGCAAATACAGGTGAGAGCCAGAGGAAGGGGCAGTCAGGGCTCTTTGTTTTCTCACCCTGGCCTGGCCACCCCAGTCTCCAGAACACAGAGGAGTCCCTGCGCCATGTGGATGCCAGCTTCTTCTTGGGGAAGGTGTGTTTCCTCGCCACAGGTGGTAAGTACGTTCCTCGCCTGTTACTGCCCACCTTGCAGCTATAGCACTCATGGCTTCTTTCCAGCTGGGCGGGAGAGCCACTGCAGCATTCACCGGCACACCGTGGTGAAGCTGGCCCACACCTATCAAAGCCCCCTGCTCTACTGTGACCTGGAGGTGAGCATGCTGATCACAGAGACCAACACTATCTGGCTGACTGGGGTTCTTTGTGAACCTTCAGGGTCTCCCAAGCTGGAAACCTGGGGGTCGGCCTTGCTCCCCTCACTCCATGGCCAGCCGCTGCATCATCCCCTGCCCTGGGCCACCTGCCCTGGACGTGGGCCACAGTGCCAGAGAGAGGGACCCTTGCAGGTACAGCTCAGAATCTCCCTCCTACCCAGACACCCTTTGGCCTTCACCCCCATCTGCTCCCTAGACCTCAGTCCATCTGGCAAACACTTCACCATCGCCCTCTCCATGAAGCCTTCCGGCCCACCTTCCAGGATGACGTGAGCTGGTGCCCTTGCTGCGAGGCTGTCTTCCCCCATCAGCACAAGTGTGAGATTCCCTCAGGGCAGACCCACATGCTACTTGGGCCTGGTACAAGTGTCTGATGTCAGGCTGGGCACTGTGGCTTCACACCTATAATCCCAGCACTTTGGGAGGCCGAGGAGGGCGGATCACCTGAGGTCAGGAGTTCGAGACCAGCCTGGCCAAATGGTGAAACCCCACCTCTACTAAAAATACAAAAATTAGCCGGGCATGGTGGTGCATGCCTGTAATCCCAGTTACTCGGGAGGCTGAGGCAGGAGAATCGCTTGAATCTGGGAGGCAGAGGTTGCAGTGAGCCGAGATTGCACCACTGCACAGAGCCAGACTCTTTTTCAAAAAAAAAAAAAAAAAAAGCAGGTGTCTGATATCCCCAACCAGCTCTGTCCAGGAAGGGCAGGAAGAGAGGAGGAGACAGGTGGGTTGGGGGAGATGGCAGGGGAGCACTCGGGGTCATGGAGAGGCTTTGGCTAGACGGAGCAGAGGAACCACTCAGGGTCTGTGTCCTGGCTGCGGGGTCCATCCCCCTCCCTACCCAAGAGGAGGCTCTGGTCTGCCCCCAGACACCTCCCAGCACCCAGCAGAGGGCCCACCCAGGCGGTGCTGGTTGAGGGGCTGAATTGGGGAACCACAGGTAGAAAGAGAGGCCAGGCCGGGTGCGGTGGCTCACGCCTGTAATCCTAGCACTTTGGGAGGCCGAGGCAGG